TAAACCAAATCTCCCATTCCTGCATAATTCCACTAAAACAGAATGCAGCTAAACAAGAGCAAAAGTATCTTCTTAGAAATACAGGTGTGTTACTGTGTCTGCAAATTAAACTCAAACAAGGTCACACACAATTGTAACAAAAAACTTCCCCAAATTACTTATGTCAGCTCCTCTTATGAGCCCACAGGCTGCAGAGAACCAATTTGGAAGCCAGGAGAATCCTGCCCTCTGCTGCTGAGTTGAGGAAATCGCCTCAACATAATTAATCGCTTTTGAGAAGGGAAGTTACACTCTGGGCAAAACACCAGTGAAAGTCAAGTGAGCAAAGTAAACGCTTTCTTGGACTCTTGACATCCGAATTTTCTCAACAGTTTAAACACGCACACCCTGGCATTCAAACATCAAGAACAGTAAATCGGGTTTCAAAACAGAAGTTTTTTTTTTTTTTTTTTTTTTTTTTTCCATTTCTCCCTAAATTAGAGAGCTATCACCTGGGGTGGTCGTATTTTAGCTAGCTTCGAGATCCGAGTGTCTGCGTGCAGTCCCGACGGGGCTGCTAGGCGCGGGGCTGCCCAGCTAGGGACAGGACGCGGCGCTCTCCACTGCCCGCGCAGCCGCGATCAGTCAAAGCCCGGGCTCCGGGGCCGGCTGCGAACGTTGGGGAGGTTGGAGAGGGACGTTTACCTGGGGCCGGTCCCCACTAGGTAGGTGTTGGTGCCTTGGAGGGTCATGGGACCCGGGTTACAGCCCAACACACGCACGACTCGATTGGACAGCCGCTCGACGCGCTGCAGTACAGCAGCCATTCCCGCCTCAGCCGCCCGCCGGCGTGTCGCCTATCTGGATACTCCAGCGCGGAAGAAGCCAACAGGCCGGGGATAGCGAGTAGCGTCCACGTGATGCCTCGCAACCCGGGAGGGAGGGGATTGGCCAGCGGCTGGTCCAGGTGTCATGTGACACCGCGGACGAGCCGGGGCGGGGATCCGGCAGCTAGGCCGGGGGGTGGGGGGGGCGGTGCGGAACTAGAGGTCACGTGACGCCGCGCGGGCTGCGCGGGCAGTGGTGGGAAGGCTGGCGCGAGGCGTGAGGTGGCGTGAGGCGAAGCTGGAATCTGCCTCTGTCACGGGGGCTGGTGCCTCACGGGTTTGTGTCCTAGACAGGCGAGTGGATCCAAGTGGGCGAGAGACATTTTAATCTGGAAGAGTCTTGTGATTTGGGAGACAGGTTTGGTAACCGTTCGTTATTCAGTAATAAATGTCAGGAAGGATTGCCAGATTTTTAGGCAGTGGCTCTGTGTGTGTGTGTGTGTGTGTGTGTGTGTGTGTAGTAGTAGTAGTAGTAGCCTGTTCATTTTTTTTTTTTTTTTTTTTGAGACGAAGTCTCGGTCTGTCGCCCAGGCTGGAGTGCAGTGGCGCGATCTCGGCTCACTGCAAGCCCCGCCTCCCGGGTTCACGCCATCCTCCTGCCTCGGCCTCCCGAGTAGCTGGGACTATAGGCGTCCGCCACCACGCCCGGCTAATTTTTTGTATTTTTAGTAGAGACCGGGTTTCATTGTGTTAGCCAGGAAGGTCTTGATCTCCTGACCTCGTGATCCGCCCGCCTCGGCCTCCCAAAGTGCTGGGATTACAGGCGTGAGCTACCACGCCGGGCCAGCCTGTTCATCTTTTATAATAAATAGTGGTAAGACATATTTACTTAGTACTTCCTACTATTTTACACATCCTTTAATTATACTTGTTTTTAGTGAAGAAGAAGTAAAATATTCACAAGATGAAGATTTTTCCAGAAGGGACTTTGAGTCAAAGATGGCTTTTTATATTTGACAAGTAAGTCTATGTTTTATATGTGTTATATTTGGATTTTGGAACTTAAATATCTGTTTTATTTTAGGTCTTGTCATCTGTAATGAAGATCATTGTGAAACAGAAGATTGATTAAAGCCTTGTAACATTGGACCTAGATTAGAGATTTAGAAAAGAAAGTCAAAATTAGTCACTTTAGTGTTAGTGTTCCCATTTCATAATATTTATTCTTTCTTCTAAATAGATTTAGGGAGTAGAAATTAAAATTCAATGCTATACCAAAGGGTATACTAATATTTGTTTGGCTTTTTTTCCCTTTTTGTGAGGGAGAAAAAAGTAGATAACGAAAAGCTATAGTCATTCGTAATGAAATATACTAAACAGAATTTTATGATGTCAGTTCTTGGCATTATAATCTACGTAACTGATTTAATTGTGGACATATGGGTATCTGTCAGATTTTTCCATGAAGGACAGTATGTTTTTAGTGCTTTAGCGTTAAGCTTTATGCTTTTTGGAACACTTGTGGCTCAGTGTTTTAGTTATTCTTGGTTCAAGGCTGATTTAAAGAAAGCAGGCCAAGAAAGTCAGCATTGTTTTCTTCTACTTCATTGCTTGCAAGGAGGAGTTTTTACAAGGTGAGCATACATGTTTAATCATTACCACTGTTACTAAAGAGAAATGTTTATGTTTACTTTATAGGTATTGGTTTGCCTTAAAAAGGGGTTACCATGCAGCTTTTAAATATGACAGCAATACTAGTAACTTCGTGGAAGAACAAATTGATCTACATAAAGAAGTTATAGATAGAGTGACTGATTTGAGCATGCTCAGACTATTTGAGACCTACCTGGAAGGCTGCCCACAACTTATTCTTCAACTCTACATTCTTCTGGAGCATGGACAAGCGAATTTCAGTCAGTGTAAGTTTTTCTTAACTCCTTGTGTTAAATGGAACAATATATTTTTTATTTTTTTGTTTTGTAGATGCGGCCATCATGGTCTCTTGCTGTGCTATTTCTTGGTCAACTGTTGATTATCAAGTAGCTTTAAGAAAATCCTTGCCTGACAAAAAGCTTCTTAATGGATTATGTCCCAAAATCACATATCTCTTTTACAAGTTGTTTACATTATTATCGTGGATGCTGAGTGTTGTACTTCTACTATTCTTAAATGTTAAGATTGCTTTATTTCTGTTGTTATTTCTTTGGTTGTTAGGTATAATATGGGCATTTAAAAACAACACCCAGTTTTGTACTTGTATAAGTATGGAATTCTTATATAGGATTGTTGTTGGATTCATTCTTATCTTTACATTTTTTAATATTAAGGGACAGAATACCAAGTGTCCAATGTCTTGTTATTATATTGTTAGGGTACTGGGCACTTTGGGGATATTGACTGTATTCTGGGTTTGCCCCCTCACTATTTTTAATCCAGACTATTTTATACCTATCAGTATAACTATAGTTCTTACTCTTCTTCTTGGAATTCTTTTTCTTATTGTTTATTATGGGAGTTTTCACCCAAACAGAAGTGCAGAAACAAAATGTGATGAAATTGATGGAAAACCAGTTCTAAGAGAATGTAGAATGAGATATTTCCTAATGGAATAAGCTATTCATTTATGATATATATTTTCTTATATTTTGTTTCATTGGTTAGTAAAGAAAATGTGTGTTATGTGGGTGTGTTGTCTCTTATTTTTGCCACCTTTAATTTGAAATTAGTTCAGTGAAATAGGAGATACATAGTAGTATTTTATTTTTAAAATTAATTTCTCATTTGGTTTTGAAGATCTTGAGTACTCAGATATCTTTCTACTGCCTGGTAGAGCTGCCATCTTGAGCCTGAAATATAAGAAATGGTCTGGTTTTCATAATGAGAAGGCTGGAATTGAGCTTCCCTCCCATTTTCCTTGTTCCTGAACTAATACTACTGTACCTGTTATGGAGGACTGCAAAGGGAAGAGAAAAGCAGAACACTGTATTATTTTTTCCTTTATTGTCTTCAGTGCATATATTTGCAGTTGGGGACAGGTTGAGTAGAGGAAAAGGGAAAGAAGGGAAAGCAGAAAACAAATTTTTAGCATCTGCTGTGCTTTCATCCATGAAATCTCCAATTCAGTAAGTGCAAAAGAGAATTGGTGTGCATCTGAGAGGTCTGACATTTCATTATTTACTTATTTCCTAGCTTTTCTGAATTAATGCACTCTTAACATATAATTATATTAATCCTATTTGTGCTAGAATAGTTGTATCTAAATCATATTTTAAAATTATTTTTATTTTTAAAAAATTATGGTAAAAACATATAAAATTTACCATCTTAATCACTTTGAGTGTACAGTTCATCAGTGTTAACTGTATTCACCTTGTGCAACAGATCTCAAGGACTTTTTCACCTTGTAAAACTAAGATTCTCTATTTATTGAACAAATCCCCATTTCCTCCTTCCCCAAGTCTCTCTCAACTGAAATTATAATTTTTTGTTTCTATGAGTTTGAATACTTTAGATACCTTGTTGCCATGGTTTGAATGTGCCCCCCAGATTTCATGTGTGTGAAACTTAATCTCCAAATTTGTATGTTGATGGCATTTGGAAGTGGTGGGGACTTTGTTTATTTATTTATTTTTAATTTTTTAATTTTATATTATTATTATTATTATTATACTTTAAGGTTTAGGGTACATGTGCACAATGTGCAGGTTAGTTACATATGTATACATGTGCCATGCTGGTGTGCTGCACCCATTAACTCGTCATTTATCATTAGGTATATCTCCTAAAGCTATCCCTCCCCCCTCCCCCCACCCCACAACAGTCCCCAGAGTGTGATGATCCCCTTCCTGTGTCCATGTGTTCTCATTGTTCAGTTCCCACCTATGAGTGAGAATATGCAGTGTTTGGTTTTTTGTTCTTGCGATAGTTTACTGAGAATGATGATTTCCAGCTTCATCCATGTCCCTACAAAGGACATGAACTCATCATTTTTTATGGCTGCATAGTATTCCATGGTGTATATGTGCCACATTTTCTTAATCCAGTCTATTGTTGTTGGACATTTGGGTTGGTTCCAAGTCTTTGCTATTGTGAATAGTGCTGCAATAAACATACGTGTGCATGTGTCTTTATAGCAGCATGATTTATAATCCTTTGGGTATAT